AAGTAACTTTTCTAAGCCACAGATTTACTATGGTTTTGTCTGAGAAAAAAAAAAAAAAGGATGGACCCCAAACTGTCTAAAATTCAAAAAAACAAATACATTTAAGTTCATGAACCCTTTAAAAAGTTGACAAACCATGCATAACCAAACATAAAGATAATTAAAATTTTAGGATAAGCAAATGAGAGATAATTTTTTTTAAGAAATGAGAAAGTAAAACAAAATTAACCTAACAAGGCAGGCAGCGATTCGTTGCTCACTTCCCTTTCTGCTGGTTTCATTTCCCTTCTTAGGTGAAAACACTCTTAATATGTAAATCAGTCCACTAAAGACTTCAGAGTCCTTTCTGCTAAGATTTGCAGAAATTTTTATGCAAAAGAAATTATTTCTAGACTTCCACGCACTAGAAAAGCAGACTTACAAAATACAGCAAACTAAAGTGGATAAATGTATGTGGCAAAGCAGAAGCAATTAATCAAGGATCCTACTTTTAAGCATTTAGAAATGTTTAAATAGTAAAAAGTGGAAATGTGGATATTCTATGATTTTTAATAACTTGGTAGTAAAAAGTGAGACTCCATTTAGGAGTACCTACTAAGTGCCAGGTACTATTAAGCACTTGGGATCTTTCTGGTTTAGGGCCCCTACAATCCTACTGGATATAGTATTATCTCTATTTCAACTGTACAGAAATGAAGTAGGAACAAAGGGTTAGTCAGAGTGGGTAGGTAACTAGACAAAGTCACATAGCTTATAAAGCAAAGAAGCTAGACTTTAAACCCCCTTTTACTCAATATCAAATCTTCTCTTTCCATAGATGATGCAGACTTCAAGCATCAAAGTACACAAACTGAAGAAACTTTATCCTTTGTATATAATTATCTTAAATATATGCCATCATTTCAAGGGGAGCTTATGCTAAGTGTGACTTCATAAACAAATCATTTGTGAAAGAGAAAAACCACATCCAGGGTAAAGTCATAAGGTGAAAAAGCCTATTTCAGAGAGCACTTCCTGAAAGAGACAAAGCAGCAATTAAAGTCAGCCCAGCACCAACTCCGACGCCAAGCGTTACACTGGAAACTACTTTTTAAAGCAACAAAAGAGTCTAAAACAAAATACAACATTTCTTAAATACACTGTTTCCAGAAAGAGCTATTTTAACAGAAGCAACTCAAAGATATCCCTTCGACAGAAGTGGAAGTGCTGAAAAATGCTCATCTCTCACACAGACTTTTGATGGACAGGAGGTAAGCAGCATTTAATTAACTTCATGATTATTGAAAGTTACTAACGGCACTAGCTTTTTTCAAGGTGCTGCTTTCTGTGAACCACTGAAGTAGAGCAGCTGAAATCACAAAACCTGGAAGACTTGGCTTTACGTACTCCCAATTGTGCACTAGAAAACAGCTCATCTATTGCTCTAACAGTCTAGTTCTTGATCTGCTGACCATGACACAAAACATTGCTGTTTCTCAACCTATGATAATTTAAAGAGAACATAAGGTAATAAATATTATGAAGTGTTTCCACTTTAATTTATTCTTATTTTTCTTAACTATTTTTACAGTTTCTAAGTATCATGCCTACCAACAAGCTGTAAAATGATCACCCTGAACAATCAAGATCAACCTGTCCCTTTTAACAGCTCACATCCAGATGAATACAAAATTGCAGCCCTTGTCTTCTATAGCTGTATCTTCATAATTGGATTATTTGTTAACATCACTGCATTATGGGTTTTCAGTTGTACCACCAAGAAGAGAACCACGGTAACCATCTATATGATGAATGTGGCATTAGTGGACTTGATATTTATAATGACTTTACCCTTTCGAATGTTTTATTATGCAAAAGATGAATGGCCATTTGGAGAGTACTTCTGCCAGATTCTTGGAGCTCTCACAGTGTTTTACCCAAGCATTGCTTTATGGCTTCTTGCCTTTATTAGTGCTGACAGATACATGGCCATTGTACAGCCGAAGTACGCCAAAGAACTTAAAAACACGTGCAAAGCCGTGCTGGCGTGTGTGGGAGTCTGGATAATGACCCTGACCACGACCACCCCTCTGCTACTGCTCTATAAAGACCCAGATAAAGACTCCACTCCCGCCACCTGCCTCAAGATTTCTGACATCATCTATCTAAAAGCTGTGAACGTGCTGAACCTCACTCGACTGACATTTTTTTTCTTGATTCCTTTGTTCATCATGATTGGGTGCTACTTGGTCATTATTCATAATCTCCTTCACGGCAGGACGTCTAAGCTGAAACCCAAAGTCAAGGAGAAGTCCATAAGGATCATCATCACGCTGCTGGTGCAGGTGCTCGTCTGCTTTATGCCCTTCCACATCTGTTTCGCTTTCCTGATGCTGGGAACGGGGGAGAACAGTTACAATCCCTGGGGAGCCTTTACCACCTTCCTCATGAACCTCAGCACGTGTCTGGATGTGATTCTCTACTACATCGTTTCAAAACAATTTCAGGCTCGAGTCATTAGTGTCATGCTATACCGTAATTACCTTCGAAGCATGCGCAGAAAAAGTTTCCGATCTGGTAGTCTACGGTCACTAAGCAATATAAACAGTGAAATGTTATGAATAATAAGGTTCTTTCATTTCAATCCCATCAAAATTCACTTCACTAACTACTCTGGCGTCAATGGATATTCTGTATAATACTATCAAGTCCCTTTTCTCTTGAAAAAATAAATTCATTATCTTCATTTTAAAAACTTATATAAAACATTTTTGTGAATTATTCAGAGAAA